ATGGCCAAAGATGGATTTGGTTTCTTTAGCCAGTTAATTTAGAAATGCAAATTGGCTCATCGTTGCCTAAAGGTGGTGACTTCATGGTTACTCCTGAAGTCTCCTCACTCACCCCTGATTTCATTAAAATTCAAATAAGTCTAAGAGAAATAAAGGAAGCATCACATGACATGTTTGATTAATATCTATAACCATTCTTTCATCTTAATGGCTTTTGGTGCTTATTTTTAGGGTTATAATTGGTTATTAGTAACTCAATAGACTTAAAAAATAGGCACAGGTTGCAAGGGAAGGAAAGATAAACATTTGAAATTAATAAATACACTAATGATTTAGCACTTGCAGCTGAGTTTACAATTTGCCTAGTTTGTTACTTCCCAAAGAATACTTCAGTAAAATTGATATGCAAAAGGTGAAGGTCAGATGTCTCTGGCTAAGGTATTCTGATTTTTTTTTTTTTGAGACAGAGTCTTGCTCTGGTGCCCAGGCTGGAGTGCAGTGGTGTGATCTCGGCTCACTGCAACCTCCGCCTCCTAGGTTCAAGTGATTCTCATGCCGCAGCATCCCAAGTAGCTGGGACTACAGGTGTGCACCACCATGCCCAGCTAATTTTTGTATTTTTAGGACAGACGGGATTTTGCCATGTTGGCCAGGCTGGTCACTAACTCCTGACCTCAGGTGATCTGCCTACCTCAGCCTCCCAAAGTGCTGGGATTATAGACGTGAGCCACCACGCCCAGCCACTTAAGATTCAAGCAAGAAACTTTCGATTACTTATATTCATTTATACAATTTTAAATCGTTTTCTAGTTGAAACAAATATTGGCATAGAATTGGGGGGCAGGAGGAGTGCTATGTTATTCTGAAAAAGCAACTGAACAGAGGAAGGAAGTATAATTGTCTCATATTTCGCAAAACCGCAGTAGCACTGACATCTTGTTTTGTTGTCATTAGTGATTCCAGAAGATGAGATGGGAGACCAGAATTCTGGTTGCAGTGTTGTCAGTGGTAAGCTGCAGGATATTGGAAGTCAGGTCCCATCTTCGTACTTGGCTTCCACCTCTGAAAAACAATTTATGATTTCTATGTTCCCTTCTAAGCTCTAAAATTCTGATTGGCTTCTCAGTACTTAACTGTTTAAGGGTAATATGTGTGAAGTTAACTGACACAAAGATATTACCGATGGCTGAGCCTAAGTCCTGACAAACTGGGATGTGTAATCTTAAGTTTGTATGGACGGAAAAATTGTCTAAGTGCATACTGCAAGTGAAGCACTGGGCTGGATATTATAGTGCAATCAAAGATGAATGTCGTCAATGCTTTCCTCCAGAGGCTGAAAGCTAGCCAGAGATAAGATGTATGTATGACTAGCTTATGTGCAAGGTTCATAGCGGTGGTATTATTAAGCCTCAACACTGGGTGTTATCTTTAAAACGAACTTGGTCAGCCTGCCCTAGTTAAAAATTCTTTACCAGCTCCCCATTACTAACAGAATATAACCTAAGCTCTTAGCATCTAGAAACCTTCCTGAACTCAAGCCTGTTTGTCTCATCTCATCTGCAGAATCACCTTTGCTCCCCAGACATCTCTACTCCTCCACCCAATTTTTTTTACTTTGTGCCTTCACGTGTAATGATAAAGTCCTTCAGTTGGAATGCTAGCTTGTCTTGTTCTTCTTTCTGTCTACTGCATGTCCCAAGCCATACTTTTTCCCTTCTGAACCACAACCTCTCACACCTGGCCAACTCCTGTTTCCCCTTTGTGAGTCATCCTTGGGTGCTAGAGTCCCCCACAACCTTTCCTGGATTTCCCCTGGGTAGCCCCAGGAAGTCCTTTTCTACCTTGTCATGGAAGCTTACACTCCACCATTCTGCTGCTTATGATACACTATATAATTGTGTTTGCATGTTTATCTCCCTACTTGACAGTAACATCCATGGGAACAGGGCTTTGTCTTTTCACTTGTGTGTCCCCAGCACACAGTCCAGTGACTGGGACTGCAAATACTGTTGTGTTTGTAGAAGGCCTGAAAATGTTTGGAAAAGTCACCTAAAACACAGGAGAGAGATCAGAGTCAAAGCCGGGGAACAAGTAGTGAGAATGTGGAGTGATGAGATTGGGGATGGAGAGGGCCAGTGGTGAGGAGGGGGGCGGTTGAGGCTTGGAAGCTTTACTTTAGGGCACTGGGAGGGAGAAGTCTGCAAAAGAGCACAACTGGGGAAGAAGAAAGTTTAGCCAGGATGAGGCAGTCATCATGGCGCTCACAGGTGGGGAGAGAGTCATTGTAAGAAAAGGCTATTGAATCGGTTGTTAGGTGGTGATTGGTGACCTTTGAAAGGGCAGTTTCAAGGAAGTCTTTAGATTAAGAAGCCAGATTTCCTGAGATAAGAAGGATTTTTATAAGCAGAAAAACAATAAAAGTAATTGTTTTAAAGAAATAAAGGTGAGTGAATGATGCCAACAGAACAGAGAGGGAAGGGATAGTATTTTGAGGTGGTGGCACGGTACAGCTGATATTATTACATGTTTTAAAAACTAGAGCTTATGAAAACAGGGCCGTAGACAAAAGGAGTCAGCAGGAGGGGAAAGGATTACAGATATGGAAAGAGAATGGGAGGATGTTCTCTGAAGAAGCAGGAAGGAGGCAGTCAACTCAGGGCAAAGCGGAGGGTCGGAGGTTGCGGCCTCTGTCTCCTAGAGGGAATTGGGGAAGCGTGTTATGAGACGGAGCCAGAGATCGAGGCTGTTCATTACATGGTGTGGGAGCCTTGCTTGCAATGTGGCCCCCGCCATATTGTTAGTTCTTTGGTGAAAAGGATGACTTTATTTGGTGCTCTCTCGCTCAGGTCTTGTGAATTTAATTAGGTTGACTTTTCAAAGACAAATGATATTATTAAAGGCTTAAAAAAAATATGTGTGGTATTTCATTTGGCTCTATTGGAATTTTTGTCCTGAGGGAAAGTTGCCCAGCCGGGTGAAACCACGGATTAAATGCCCTATTGAGAAAAAGAAAAGAGCAGACAAAAATATGGGATTAACAGAATGGGAATTATATACAAAAAGGGGCTATTTAACTTCTCCTATTGAATTTGATGGCACGGAATTTTCTATAATACTAAGTACTACTCTGGGTACAGTAACTCCAAAAGAAGTGCTTTCCTTGGTGTCCTTAACTCGGGAGAGGGAAGTTGGATGCAAGAGCAAAGGAAAAATGAACAATCATTGCTTTTTCAGATAGTTAAAGAGACGTGTTGCCCCCACCCCCATACCTTTTTTTTTTTTTTTTTTTTTAACGGTAAGCAACACAGAAAAGATAGAATGGCAAAGACAGTCATTTAAATGATCCAGGTCTTAACAAAGCACTGCGGATTGTTTAAACAAAAGGCTTTTTGTTTTGTTTTTGTGTCTGTAGCCAGTCTGCTGTTTCAGCAATTCTATTTTAACTCCCGATAAAGTAAGTAACTTGAGTGGCCTCTATATTTCACTCAGGGCAGCATAAAAACGATACATTGAAGGTACTGTTGGTAAGGTTTGTTATCATTCACGATACAACCGAAGTCTCCCGTGTTGGCTTAGAATCTTTGCAGGCGATTTGATCTTGAGTAACCTTGGTGATGCTCCTCTGCTGCCAATGATACGGCTTTTTAATTCTAAAGTGAAATGAGATCGCCTCCAATTTGGCTGCTCTCTCTGGTGGTGCTCAACTAGGACTTGCAGACTCTCAGCACACTCACATTAATCATGGCATCAGAAAGCTCTCACCTTAATTTAAATCAGATTTAGTTCTTCAAGGCTTCTTAAATTAATCTGGGCATGTGACAAGAAGAAATGTTAAAAGCTGGTTTTCTGCAATGGCAAATGACATTTTAATAATAATTCTTGCCATGGTGTGCAATGAAAAACAAAGCTAACAGACAGTTTATCCAGTGGCTCAACTTTTAATGTTTAACTCCTTAAGGTTTTTTGTTGTTGTTTGTCTGTTTTGTTTTGTTTTGGGAGGTTTTAATTTCACTCTAATAGGAATTAATCACAGAGCAAGAATATTAATCAAAATGGCCGTTTATTTTTAACCCTTCTACATAAAATGAGATTGTCTATGGTGTTTAATGTCAGTGACAGAGATATTGGTCCCAAGACATGGGGGAAAACCAGTCTTTCTAAAATGTGTTAATGCATTGTTAACAAATTCATTTCCAGTTTGACTGTTGAGCCGATGACCACAATTAGTAGTGTATTTTCCCTCTGTGGTTCTTCCCAACCTGGTCATTTTATTTTGCTAAATATACAATGTAAATTGTATATTTACATTGTAAATGAGAAGTCATTTGGAATTGTGTTATTATAAAATAATTTTTAGGCAGTCTGCTTATCATTCCTTTTTTTTACCCCCTCCCCTGGCAAAGAAACCTGTCCATTTCAAAGGTAGCATTCTGTCACCACCTCCTCTCTTACATCTTACTCCCCGCCTACACTTGCCTGCAAGCTTTTTCTGAAAATGCAGCTTTCCTGTGGCATCTGTTCTGTCTGACTAGAAAGCTTTGGGGAGTTGCCCATGATGCAGTTAGCTTTTTAATCCTAGATTGGTCAGTTTCCCTGAAATTCTACTGAGACAAAATTTCCTTGGATAGATAACCATGATGGTGCACCAGACATCATCTTCCTTATTCATTCTGTTCCACCTACTCTCCTCTCATCCTCTTATTACTCAAATATGTGAGTTGTGGATGGGAGAAGAGGCCCATTTAATGGGAGGTCAGGTCATATGCCTTGGGTTAATGAAGGTGGAAAATGTGGCTGAGGATAAAATCTACCTGGGTGACCAATGGGGCCATCACCTTTGTCATATAGTTACAGTACCCCTTCAAGCACGCTACTGTCCAACAAATACAGATCATTCATTCATTTAAGGAACTCACCGAGCACCAGCCAGCCACCCACATTGAGCCATATCATGTAGGGCTTAGAAACCATTAGGAGGATTTTGGCTTTTACATTCAGGGCGTGGAGAGATTTGAACTTAGAAGTGACATAATCTGACTCATTAGTTTGAAATGGATCCATCTGATTGTGTGTTGAAAGTTCACAGTAAAGGAGACAGGGGTGTCAATGTAGGAGACCAGGTGGAGGTCACCATCAGGTGAGAGATGGTGGAGGCCTGATCAGGAAGTTTTCCCTGCAGTTGCAGCTGGAGTGGAATGTTAAAATAAATGTAAGAACCCTCCAAGCATTTTAAGGAAATCTTGACATGTAAGACACATTTCTACAGTAGCAAAGCTAAAGCTTTTCCTGAAACAAAATGGCATTCTTTAGGGACTAAAAGTAGATACCAGATATAGCATTCCCCCACCATTGATCTGTACCATATCAGCTAAATTCTTTATCCTATGTTCCCTTTTAAGTTATTCGCTTGGCGAGTGTGGATCATTTGTGACATAATAAAAAGAACAGACCAACCCTCTTTTCCTTTGGGCATTTTATCATTTGTCATGTGGAATATGTAGGAAGCAAAATTCTATTGCCCTCTTTGGGATCCCCACCGAACACCTCCTCTGAGTAGAGAAGACTTCTCCTCTTTCACTTTTACCTCCACCCTAAATGGATATCATGTTGATCCCTTTAATTTTATTTCTACTTCTCTTTAGGTATTTGCCTTACTCTGAAACAGTTTTCTCACGGTGTGGCTCACAGGACAGCTGCATCAGCATTGATTGAGGACTTGCTAGGAATCCAAGTTGTCAGGCTCCATCCCAGACCTACTGAATCAGATATGGGAGTGGACTCAGCAGTATTTTTATAACAAGCCCTCCAGGGGATTCTGATGTACCTTAATTTGGGATGCCACTGCTCTGTACATTGGCCTGTGAATTTGTTTAATCAGGCAGCTAAACTGTAAGCACCTTGAAGGCGGGAATGTAACCCTTTAGTCCCACTACCCTTTACAAGCTACAAGTTAGGATTCCAAGACACAGCTACCCAGTTTCAGAGTTGGTGCTCTTGACTGCTGCTGCTCTTCTCTCTCGTTGGTGGCAAAGGTGACTTGAGAAACTGGTGTTGATGCCTCTGTGTATTCATTCTGTGTTTTCTCCAAGCTAGCTCTGCCTTGACTGTCTGGAAGAAGAGTATTCAGAGGTTTAGAAAAAAATGGCTGGCCAAAGCACAGGTCAGGAGAATCACTGAACCTGGAGGTTGGAAAGAAAACATAATTGTCACCAGCTTGACTTTCTCTTTTCCAACTTTCTGGTGGTATAAGTCTAGATAACTTTCATCCTCCTTTTTTTTTTTTTTTTTTTTTGAGACGGAGTCTCGCTCTGTCACCCAGGCTGGAGTGCAGTGGTGCCATCTCAGCTCACTGCAACCTCCGCCTCCCGGGTTCAAGCAATTCTCCTGCCTCAGCCTCCTGAGTAGCTGGGACTACAGGCACCCGCCACCACGCCCAGCTAATTTTTGTATTTTTAATAGAGATGGAGTGTCACCATGTTGAACAGGCTGGTCTTGAACTCCTGACCTTGTGATCCGCCCGCCTTGGCCTCCCAAATGTTGGGATTACAGGCGTGAGCCACCACGCCCGGCTTCATCTTCTTTTTTTAAGGCAAAGTAAGACTTAGTCCCTTCAGGAAATTTCCCTTTTCCCTGACACCAGGGTGATAGTTGGCATACTTTCATATTGGCCCTCTCTTTCTTGCTTCACCTGCAGCTAAGCACATTGTACTCTATTACCTGGAATGTTTTGTCTTTATAGATTCCATTAAGAGATAAAATATTTACTTTTAGAACTTTTAGAAAGTCTTGGGCTTACTCGTTAAAGACATGTATTTTCTCTTTTTTATGTTTTATGTTACTTTGAATGCTAAGTGTCACTGAAGTGATAATTGGTGAAGAAGTGGTCTTATGGGCTCAAATTTGCATTTATTAGGAGGCAAATTTGAGTTTAATACTTGAAATATAAAAGCATGCTTTTATGCTGTTATACATATTCCTGTATAGCTACATAAAACAGCTCTTGCTCTAAAAAGAGGGGAAGGGAGAAAAGAATAAATCATTAGTCTAATAATAAACCAAAAGGGCCTATTTATTTGAAACTTATTTAAAACTACTATAAATTATAAAGGAAAATATTCATTGAAAAGATCTGTATTAAATACACAGTGTCTTTGAGATTTAAAACAGCTTTTCACCTCTTTGATATGCTACACACAACTGAGTGACTTAAATGTTTGAACATCTATTGTCTTTTAATTATGTTCTAGTTTGTTTATTGTTGAAGACAATTTAAATAAATTGAAGTTCAACTGCTTTGAAGAATTTATGGAAAATCTAAACATATTTTTGGAAAATTCATCGTGCATGAGTGACAAGGGAGAATCCTAACTATATCAGTATGATTTCTTTCTCTTTTCCAGTATTGCCAAGCCCAACAAATTTATGAAGGGGTAGGTAAATAAATCCCTTCTATTTTAAATGCACTTTGGTTTGGTTTTTCATTAAGAAAATAAGTTCTCTAATATTCACAATACATGATATTTAGGTGCAGTCAGTTTTTCCTGTGTATTTATTTGAAAGCTCAAACTAGATTATTTAGCTATACAATACTTCATTCAGCTATTGGGCTGGAATTCATTTTCTTCTAAACATGAATGTTTATAGTCTTATGTATTCTCAGTCCTTCTGGACTAAGATGAAGTTTTGTGATAGAACTGGCCTTTTACCCTGTTATTAATAATCTGGTAGATTATTAACTGAGATAGAAGTTTAAAAACTTCGATCTACCAGAAACTTTATACCTGGGCTTCAGAATCTGTAAGACTGATACAATAACTGCTTTCCTTCAATTCTCAGAGAATTATTGTAAACACAAATCAGGTAATGATAACAAGAGGCTTTCAGTTTTAAAAAGTGTCAGTAGTATTAGCTTTAAAAATCAGTCATCCGAAAAAAGATTTTTTAGACTCTAGATCATCATAGGACTTTCTCACTGAAGCAGTACATCATGACTGCTATTTTTATAATTAACTTTGGGACTGGAGTCCTCCCAATGCTTAATGACCTTGAATTACAGTAGGAAGGTTGCAAAAGATTCAATGCTATTAAAAATAAACCACATTCAGTTTTTAAAATATGATATATGTAGAATACCATGCTAGAAATAACAAATTATGCTTTGACCTGAATGTTTCAAAACTTTCCTAGGAGCTCATACTCATACACGTCAACACTACCCATGACCGGAAAAATGACAACTGGCCTACCGAACTGGTCCTTCTGGCTTTTCACACTGCAGTGCTTGTTTGAAATACAGTTGACCCTTGAACACAACACATTTGAACTTGGAGGGTCCACTTATATGGATTTTTTCAATACAGTCAGCCCTCCATACATTCTGGGTCCTGCAACCGAAACCAAATGCGAATGGAAAATACAATACTCAGGTATTTTCTGCATCTGAAACCAAATGAGAATGCCTCCTTCCCCTCCCTGCGTGCCCCTCTGCAGAATGCGATAAGTTGCGGCATGATGGCTACCGCAGTTCTCAGTACTACTCTCAGGGACCCACCTTTGCGGCCAACGCCAGCCCATTCTGTGATGATTACCAAGATGAAGATGAAGAAACAGATCAAAAGGTAAGCTTCAAAGTTCAACACGGGGTCCTGGGCACTGTGGCTGCTGCTTCTTTTTTCTCTGCAGTGTTCTCTGTCTTCATCAGAAGAAGAAAGATTTATTTCCATCAGGAGACCTAAAACACCAGCCTCAAGTGACTTCTCCGACCTTAATACTCAGACGAACTGGACCAAGTCGCTTCCACTGCCAACACCAGAAGAGAAGATGCGACAGCAAGCCCAAACAGTCCAGGCTGACGTGGTGCCTATTAACATAACTGGTACGCTTTGCTAGCCAGACAGGTTCAGAATGATTGCTTTGCTTGTTCTACTACTCTACATTAGGGGAGAATTTCGATCGCCAGGCCAGCCTTCGGCGGTCTCTAATTTACACAGACACTCTGGTAAGACGACCGAAGAAAGTCAAAAGGAGAAAGACTATTACAGGAGTCCCTGACAACATACAGAAGGAGCTAGGTATGGCTCATCAGAACTGTATTCTGTTGCCCAGGTAACAAGCCTCTTTCTGCTTTATCTCCAGCATCAGGCACTGGCCAAGATGATGCTGATGGCCACTCAGTGTACACCCCTGATCACTACTCTACACTAGGAAGGTTCAATAGCTGTCGGTCTGCTGGGCAGCGCTCAGAAACCAGGGACTCCAGCTGTCAGACGGAGGATGTGAAGGTCGTACCACCTTCCATGAGGAGAATCAGGGCACAGAAGGGGCAAGGCATTGCTGCCCAGATGGGCCACTTCTCAGGTTCCTCTGGCAACATGTCTGTGCTGAGCGATTCTGCAGGGATCGTATTCCCTTCCCGCCTTGACAGTGATGCTGGCTTCCATAGTCTTCCGCGTTCTGGAGCAAGGGCAAACATTCAGTCCCTTGAGCCGAGGCTGGGTGCCCTCGGCCCTGCAGGAGACATGAATGGCACTTTCCTCTACCAGAGAGGTCACCCACAAGCAGATGAAAACTTAGGCCATTTAGGAGGTGCCTCAGGGACTGGAACACTTTTGAGACCCAAATCCCAGGAGTTGAGACACTTCGAGAGTGAAAATATAATGAGCCCAGCGTGTGTGGTTTCTCCTCATGCAACCTACTCCACCAGCATCATCCCAAATGCCACACTGTCTTCCTCTTCCGAGGTCATCGCTATTCCCACTGCTCAGAGTGCGGGACAGCGGGAAAGTAAAAGTTCTGGCTCATCACATGCAAGGATAAAATCCAGAGACCACCTCATCTCCAGGCATGCTGTGAAAGGTGATCCTCAGTCTCCCGGTCGCCACTGGAATGAGGGCCATGCCACCATTCTTTCACAGGACTTAGACCCTCATTCCCCTGGTGAACCCGCACTGTTGTCCCTCTGTGACTCAGCCGTCCCTCTAAATGCTCCAGCAAATAGGGAGAATGGGTCCCAAGCTATGCCGTATAATTGTAGAAACAACCTGGCCTTCCCAGCCCACCCCCAAGATGTGGATGGCAAGAGTGAATCTAGTTATTCAGGGGGCGGAGGGCACAGCAGCTCGGAGCCCTGGGAATACAAATCCTCAGGTAATGGAAGGGCATCCCCCCTGAAGCCGCATTTAGCAACTCCTGGCTATTCCACTCCCACAAGTAACATGAGCAGCTGCAGTTTGGACCAAACGTCCAACAAAGAGGATGCTGGGTCGCTGTATTCTGAGGACCACGATGGCTACTGTGCATCTGTGCACACTGACTCTGGACATGGATCTGGGAATCTGTGCAATAGCAGTGATGGCTTTGGGAACCCCAGGCACAGCGTGATCAATGTTTTTGTTGGAAGAGCTCAGAAAAACCAAGGGGACCGGTCCAATTACCAGGATAAATCCCTATCAAGAAACATCTCTTTGAAGAAAGCAAAGAAGCCTCCCCTGCCACCCTCCCGGACAGACTCCCTCCGCAGGATTCCCAAGAAGAGCAGCCAGTGCAACGGGCAGGTGCTCAACGAGAGCCTGATCGCCACACTCCAGCACTCGCTGCAGCTGAGCCTCCCAGGCAAGAGTGGCAGCTCGCCCTCCCAGAGCCCCTGCAGTGACTTGGAAGAGCCCTGGCTGCCCCGCTCCCGGAGCCAGAGCACAGTTAGTGCTGGCAGCAGCATGACTTCCGCCACCACCCCCAATGTCTACTCCCTGTGCGGGGCCACGCCATCGCAGAGTGACACAAGCAGCGTCAAGTCAGAGTACACGGACCCCTGGGGTTATTACATTGACTACACGGGCATGCAGGAAGATCCGGGGAACCCGGCAGGGGGCTGTTCAACCAGCAGTGGGGTGCCCACTGGGAACGGGCCAGTCCGCCATGTCCAAGAAGGGTCCAGAGCCACAATGCCCCAAGTGCCCGGTGGTTCAGTCAAACCAAAGATCATGTCACCAGAGAAGTCACACAGAGTCATTTCTCCATCCAGTGGGTATTCCAGCCAGTCGAATACACCCACAGCACTCACCCCTGTGCCTGTGTTTTTAAAATCAGTGTCACCAGCAAACGGGAAGGGGAAGCCCAAGCCCAAGGTACCAGAAAGGAAGTCCTCTCTGATATCTTCAGTATCCATTTCCTCATCGTCCACTTCTCTTTCTTCTAGTACTTCTACTGAAGGAAGTGGCACTATGAAGAAGCTGGATCCAGCCGTGGGCTCTCCCCCGGCTCCTCCTCCTCCTCCTGTTCCCTCTCCTCCATTCCCTTGTCCTGCAGACAGGTCTCCTTTCCTTCCTCCCCCACCTCCTGTCACAGATTGCTCCCAGGGCTCTCCTCTGCCTCACTCTCCTGTGTTCCCCCCTCCGCCGCCAGAAGCTCTCATTCCTTTCTGCTCCCCACCTGATTGGTGCCTTTCTCCTCCCCGCCCTGCACTGAGCCCCATTCTTCCAGATTCACCTGTGTCCTTGCCATTGCCCCCACCTCTCTTACCTTCCTCGGAACCCCCACCTGCCCCACCTCTTGACCCCAAATTCATGAAAGACACCAGGCCGCCTTTCACAAATTCTGGCCAGCCAGAATCCTCCCGGGGATCCTTGAGGCCGCCTTCTACCAAGGAGGAGACCAGCAGGCCCCCCATGCCCCTGATAACCACGGAAGCATTGCAGATGGTGCAGTTGAGGCCCGTGAGAAAGAACTCAGGCGCTGAGGCGGCACAGTTGTCTGAACGAACAGCTCAGGAACAACGAACTCCAGTTGCTCCACAGTACCACTTAAAGCCATCTGCTTTCCTGAAATCCCGAAATAGCACAAATGAAATGGAGAGTGAAAGCCAGCCTGCCTCTGTGACAAGCTCGCTTCCGACGCCTGCCAAGAGCTCGAGTCAGGGTGACCATGGCAGTGCGGCTGAGCGTGGTGGCCCTGTGAGCCGCAGCCCTGGAGCTCCAAGCGCTGGGGAGGCAGAGGCTCGGCCCAGCCCCAGCACCACCCCACTCCCAGACTCTTCACCCAGCAGGAAGCCACCCCCCATTTCCAAGAAGCCCAAACTGTTCCTGGTGGTACCACCTCCGCAGAAAGATTTTGCAGTGGAGCCCGCAGAGAACGTGAGCGAAGCCCTCCGAGCTGTGCCCAGCCCCACGACGGGAGAGGAGGGCTCTGTGCACAGCAGGGAGGCAAAAGAGAGTTCTGCAGCCCAAGCTGGCTCTCATGCCACGCACCCTGGCACCTCGGTTCTTGAGGGAGGAGCTGCAGGATCCATGTCTCCCAGCAGAGTGGAAGCCAATGTCCCCATGGTTCAGCCTGATGTCTCACCAGCCCCCAAGCAGGAGGAGCCAGCCGAGAACAGTGCGGATACTGGGGGCGATGGGGAGAGCTGCCTATCTCAACAGGACGGAGCAGGTGAGTCTGGCTTCCTGGCTTCTCTCTCCTGTTGCGTCTTGTATGCCTGCCTGCTCTTCTGTAGCTGGGGTGCCGGAGACCAACGCAGCCGGTTCATCCTCAGAGGCCTGTGACTTCCTCAAGGAAGACGGGAATGATGAGGTAATGACCCCCAGTCGACCCAGGACCACAGAAGACCTTTTTGCAGCTATTCACAGGTATTTCAAACTCCTTCCTCTGACTTTAATCTTTAACCTTTTTCTTAATGTTATTAAATCTCAGATCCAAAAGGAAAGTCCTCGGCCGTAGAGATTCAGATGATGACCACTCCCGAAACCATTCTCCCTCCCCGCCCGTGACACCCACCGGCGCTGCCCCAAGCCTGGCCTCTCCAAAGCAAGTGGGGTCGATTCAGAGAAGCATCCGAAAGAGCAGCACCAGCAGTGACAACTTCAAAGCTCTGCTGCTGAAAAAGGGCAGTCGTTCAGACACCAGCGCCCGCATGTCTGCAGCAGAGATGCTCAAGAACACAGACCCTAGATTCCAGAGGTCGAGGTCAGAGCCTTCCCCAGATGCCCCCGAGAGCCCGTCAAGCTGCTCCCCAAGCAAGAACAGAAGGGCGCAGGAGGAGTGGGCCAAGAACGAAGGCTTGATGCCTCGGAGTCTGTCCTTTTCCGGCCCCAGGTACGGCCGCAGCCGAACGCCGCCTTCTGCCGCCAGCAGCAGGTACAGCATGCGGAACCGGATCCAGAGCAGCCCCATGACCGTCATCTCGGAGGGAGAAGGGGAAGCCGTGGAGCCTGTGGACAGCATAGCCCGCGGGGCTCTGGGCGCTGCGGAGGGATGTTCCCTGGACGGACTGGCGAGGGAGGAGATGGACGAGGGCGGCCTGCTCTGTGGGGAGGGGCCTGCCGCCTCCCTGCAGCCCCAGGCCCCCGGCCCTGTGGATGGGACAGCCAGTGCAGAGGGCAGAGAGCCCTCCCCACAGTGTGGCGGTTCTCTGAGCGAGGAGAGTTAGGGCCAAGAACGTAACTCTCCCAGGTGACACGGGGGGAGACGAGCAATGCAGCACTCTAGGAAGCCTGCTAGGCGCCCTTCCCTGGCTCACCCGGGGAGCCCACTCTGCTTCTGTGCTGTGGGCCCCGGGGTTGCCAGCCCTGCAGTGTGAGTGAACGGTTATTTAGGACTCACCTGGCACTTGCCCTGTGGCTTAAGAACAAGTAGAAGCTTAAACTTCTGAAAGTGCTTCCCGGGGAAGATTTTTTTTTTTTTTTTTTTTTTTTGCTAAATGCTGGGTGTGTATGTGTGCATTTTCCACACTTTTTAATTTTTAAAAAATACACATATACACAAACAACATGTACAGAAATAGAAGAAAGCAAGCCAGACTTAAGCTTGGTAGAGTAACGGAGTCCTCTGGTCTAGGCGGTAATTGCTTTCAGAGAATTACGTTTATAGAAATCAGCGAGTTTTGTAAGAAAGGAGAAGATGTTACTTCAAGAAAGAGGCAGTAGAGTTGCTGGTTCTTAATGCACAGAACACACAGATATATGCACACGTGTGCTGCTGAGGTGAGGCAGGTCTGGTGAGCACGGAGAGGCTGGGAAGGGGCTAAGTGACTAATTGGTTCAGGTACTTTTTTCTGGGGGAGGTAGACTTTGCTTCTTTTTTGTAAAAATGACAAACGTAGAAGTGGCAATGCTGTAACCTGGTGCCTGCTGCTGTGCAGCCACATACACACAATTGTAGCCTGATTTTTAGAAGTGTGGGTAATTTTTTAATGAATTTCCTCCTTGAGTAGCAGCTGAGGTCATTGACAACTGAAGTGATGGTGTGGACATAGAGAGAGGGGAAGGGTTGGAAAGGAGTAAGTGATACACTGCTGGAATTTGTTTCCTGCCTATGAAATAAAATTATTTTTCAGAATTAAATTTGAAAACTTGCACTACAGAACTATGGGTGGAGCTTTTCCTTTTACAACAGTTTTTTTTTTTTTTTTTTTTTAACCAGAGTTTAAACTTCCATTAGGCAATTTCCTGTCACTTGAAATGTCAACATTTGCTAACTTTTGGATATCCTTTTGGTTACACCAAAGAAAAAGTTATGGCTATTTTTTTTTCCTTGAACTGCCTACAGTATCATGTCCTAATTCAGAAAGATTTATCAAAATCTATTATATATTATCTTACTTTGAAGAAAATGCTGAATAGCTCTTGTTAGTCAAATAAACTGATAAAAATTGGTAGGGCCTGGCTATCAATTAGCCCTGGGAAATGAATTTTTAGATTAAAAAGGTTTTTTTGCATCATTTGGTTTGTGCATTTTTATATTTGTTTATAAATAATTGAGTTGCTAATTACTTCTAATCTTCTCCAATCAGATTTTCAACAATTTTAGACATGGGACACACGTGTGTGAAGTCTTTATTTTAATGTAATAATCTCATTACCCCCACCCTTACTCCCTTAACTTCCATGTACTTAGACTCCTTTATTTGTTAAATAAACTAGAGTATTGTCTTCTTCATTAGAAGGACCTAGGATGACAATGCGGAGAGTCTTGGTCTGAATCTAGTGCGACTACCACCTGCCAGCTTTTGGGGGGTATGGAAATACTATCTAAAAGTTGGACTGCATGGGTCAAATCATTATGAGACTTATAAACTAAAACTTTAGATACCCATATAGAAATGTCTTTGAGGCAAAAACAAACCTAAAGAATGAAGGCTCTTTCCCTTCTCTGAAAAAAACAAAACACTGCTCTTCACACAACCGGAAGTCAAGACCAGAGATTTGGAGCAATTGTCTACTAATTTGGCACAAAGATCGTTTCTTTAGAAAAGTGGCATTGGCTTTTGAATATGAAATCTTCTCATAGCTGCCTAAAAAAGACTAGAATGTATATGGATATCAGAAACCTTTAATAATACATAATTTATGCAAAGATAAGATAAAGCAACATAACACTAATTATAAAACTATTTTTAAATCCCCATTTTTAATGAAAAATATACATTTGTATTTAATTTCCTTTGAATAAAACAATTGTAAAGTAAATATTTGAAATATTTCTTTTTGTTTATACATGC